CTCCGTTTTCACCTGGTTAATGTCCGCTCCTCCTTCAGAGCTAGTGTAACTTCCGGTGGAGCCTTCTCCTATGATTTCTAGTCCCAATTATTAATACTTGCTTGATCATTTGATTAATGCTTTAAGCTACGTATGAGATTGGAGAGGGTTCAGAGTGTACATTTTATCCCAATCCCCCCACCCTCCCCCGCAAAGCCTGTCCTATGGAAGTCCTTCGGGTAAAAAAAACAACGAAGAAAACAAAACAAAAGACAAATGAAAATTCGACTGGGGTAGTGGGAAAGATTATCTGTAGCTACACGACCATTGAAAACACATTTTAAAGATGCAATTTGGGACCAGGGACGGGGGATAGTGGCGTGTTGGAAAGGTCTTTGTGGCGACGAACTTTCAACCGAGGGCCAGGATCTGAGGGTTCAGAAATACACTGCCAGGACTATTATCACCTTTAAGTCATTTACTAGTTTTTAACTTCTGCTTGTCTGCGACAGCGTAACACAGGAAGCAGCTGCAGTCTTCTCAAACCGCAGCCGCTGACCTTAGCGGCAAGAGGCCCGACCTGCCCTCCAGGCGCCCGGCGCTCGGCTCCCAGAGGCGCCGCGCAGCTCCCTCAGCGGCAGTCACAGCTGGCCAGCGCGCACCCGGCACGCGCGCCCCCAGGGCCTCTGCGCGCGGACCCGGCTCTCAGGCGCCGCGGGAGAGGCCCCCTACTCACGGAGCGCGCGGCCCGTGCGCCCACGCTCCGACCGCATTCCTCAGTACGTGGCACCCTTGGAAAGTGCCTGTCTGGTCAATCGAAGAGTCCTCGTTTCGACCAAAAAAATTCCCCTCAGAAATATGCATGGCACGGCAATGAAGGCATTTCACTATGAAGTGGAATGATGATGGTCCGACCAGGTCAGGACGAACATATGAGGGGTTAGATCTAAGCAGGCACTATTAAAGACAGTCGCATCCGGGCCCTCCTGCCGCAAGCTGCCCTCCCAGCCAAGGGTCCTTCAGGTAGGAGGTCCTGGGTGACTTTGGAAGTCCGTAGTGTCTCATTGCAGATAATTTTTAGCTTAGGGCCTGGTGGCTAGGTCGGTTCTCTCCTTTCCAGTCGGAGACCTCTGCCGCAAACATGCTCCGCCAGATCATCGGTCAGGCCAAGAAGCATCCGAGCGTAAGTTCGTGACCGCTCTCCTAATGTTTTCCAAGATGGTTATTCTATTTTGTGTTTGGTTTAGTTGATCCCCCTCTTTGTATTTATTGGAACTGGAGCTACTGGAGCAACACTGTATCTCTTGCGTCTGGCATTGTTCAATCCAGATGTTTGGTAAGTACTTAAAAATGTTTAAAACTTTGATATTATAACAGTCGTAATGTTTTATTTCTTTTAGTTGGGACAGAAATAACCCAGAGCCCTGGAACAAACTGGGTCCCAATGATCAATACAAGGTAAACTACAAAATTGTTTTAAAGTTGTTAGAATTACTTAAAATATCTTTTTTTCTGTTCCAAGTTCTACTCAGTGAATGTGGATTACAGCAAGCTGAAGAAGGAACGTCCAGATTTCTAAATGAAATGTTTCACTATAACGCTGCTTTAGAATGAAGGTCTTCCAGAAGCCACATCCGCACAATTTTCCACTTAACCAGGAAATATTTCTCCTCTAAATGCATGAAATCATGTTGGAGATCTCTATTGTAATCTCTATTGGAGATTACAATGATTAAATCAATAAATAACTGAAACTTGATATGTGTCACTTTTTTATGCTGAAAGTATGCTCTGAACTTTAGAGTATAGGAAATTAACTATTAGAATTTAAAGAATTTCTTGAATTTCTGTAGTTTGAAAATACGACTTTAAGCTGCTTTAGTAAAACACTTCCATTTTGTGTATAGACTGTTGGTAACTTCACTAGAGCATACATAACAACTGGAACTGGAAATTATACAAAAGTAAATTGGGAAGGATACTCCAGCATCTGACACTGGCAAAATGGAAACCTTTGAGTTTCTCTTACTGGCTGTTGAAGTGTGTGCAGTTTTTAACAATGGTTTTTACTTGGCATCTCTTTGTTGTGATTTTCAAGGTTATAAGTTGCTTTGGTCCTAGGATTGAAGTTGAAATCTGAGTTTATCAGTGCTAACCATGGTGCTAGTAGTCAAGAGATCTTGAGAATTTTGGCTGCTGAGTCTTGGTGCAGGGTGCAGGTTTTCTTTTCTTTTTTCTTTTTTTTTTTTTTGAGATAGTCTCTGTCACCCAGGCTGGAGTGCAGTGGTACAAACATGGATCACTGCAGCCTCTACCTCCCGGGCTTAAGTGATCCTCCTGCCTCAGCCCCTAAGTAGCCGGGACTACAGGTATGTGCCACCATGCCCAGTTAATTTTTGTAATTTTTTTTAGAGACAGGGTTTTGCCATGTTGCCCAGGCTGGTCTCAAACTCTTGAGCTCAAGCGATCCATTCTCCTCAGCCTCCCAGGGTGCTGGGATTACAGGCGTGAGCCATTGCGCTTAGCCATGGTGCAGGTTTTCAAAGGCCAGGAAGTATATTCATAATTTTAAGATGGGGAATATAGCAAGTTTTCACATAGGTGTGTGTAAGTCATCACATCATAGAAACTTGAGGAATTCAGTGACATTAATTTTGGATTTTCATACGTAAGTATACAATTAAATGTTTACAGGGTAGTAGAAGCACATTTTAAATGTCAGGAACTGAACTAAGTATTTGAATTACGTGGATTATCTCAAAAATTTTGAAATTGTTAAACGAGTTGAATTACTTGAATTCATTCTGTTAGTCAAATGGTGGATATTTACACCCATGTAGTTTTGAATTTAGAGTGTGTAGAGTGTTTTCAGTTACCAGACTCCATGCTTTTACCTCCTATGTGTCAGGTATAATTTGAACCTCTAAGAACAGGGTTTCTCAACCTTGCCACTGTTGACTATTTCTGAAAGACAGTTTGGTTTAGCAGACCATCCCATGCGCTTTAGCTTGTTTAGTAGCTAACTTGGGCTCTGCCACTACAGACAAAAAGCACTCTTTCCCTCCAATTCCCACAGGCTATGAGAAGAATGGAGACATTACCAAATGTCCATTGGTGGGCAAAATTGCTTCATTCCTACCTCTGTTGAGAATTACTCTAGATCCTTTGGCACAAATTACCTCAAAGTTTAAAATTGTGTAAACAAACAGTGTGTCATGTAATTGAAAAACATTAAGCAACTCCAAATAAATGCTACATTAAGAAATTAGTAATAACGTTTTCTAGAATTGAGGATCATTTTATG